GGAGGGAGCAATGCTTTGGGGAGAGATAGCAGGACTGCAGGGTGAGGGACCATGGACGACCACCTTAGAGAGCCAGATTATAGGGAGGACGGAACAGTGAGGCGTGACAGAGTGCACAGCAATTGGCAGTCCAAGCCCAGGCCCGGGAGGGAAAGAGAAACGGGCGAGTGTGGGGGAGGGGTGGGAAAGGTGGAGGATAGGTCTGAAAAGACTCTAAGGGAGGGGAACGATGGGTGTGGCCAAGACTCTGACCTAGCCCTCACCCTGCTCCCCACCCTCGGCCGGCTTTAGGTCCCAGTGGTTTCTTCCTCCAGTTAGGAGCCTTGATGCCGGAGGGGACAGTGGTAGGTGGGGAGGTTGAGTGCAAAGGGTTCAGGCTGTAAGTCATGTTGGGTTGGAATGGGGGCACAGGAAGGTGGGGCTGTTGGGGAGCCACGCTAAGCCGGGTGTCTGTAGCAGAGCCAGAGAACCGGGACACTGAAGAGGGTGCTGAAGGGGGCGACTCTCAGGGATCGAGCCAGGGCCCCCGAAGGTGGGATCGACCAGGGTAGGAGACAGGAAAAAAAAGGAGAGCAGCGGGTGGGGGCGAAAGCAGGGCCGAGGAGAGAGCACTTTGGACAGAACCCGGCGGGGAAAGGGCGGCGCCGAGGCTTGTCAGGGGCGCCCCGCAGCGTCCCAGGCGCACCTGTTGGGAAGAAAGGAAGGGGCTTCCCGGTGTTCGAGGGAAATCCAGTCCGGAGGGGCTGACTCGGAGCTTGGGACTCCTGGGGAGCCACCGCCTCCTCCCCAGCGGCGGTCAAAACCGGGCAAGCGAAGGGGCGTGACCCTGGTGCTCAGGTTTCTTCCTCCTCACCTGGGCAAGGAGGGGTGGGGGCCACGACTTCCGGTTCAGGTGAGTGTCCCTTCGGTGACGTCAGGTCATCCTCGGCCGCCCCTCCGGTCCCGCCTCCCCCTCCCGCGCTCCCGGGGCGCGCGGGCCGCGCCCCCGACGCCCTACATATACTCAGGTGCGCCCCACCTGTCCGCCCGCACCTGCTGGCTCACCTCCGAGCCACCTCTGCTGCGCACCGCAGCCTCGGACCTACAGCCCAGGATACTTTGGGACTTGCCGGCGCTCAGAAACGCGCCCAGACGGCCCCTCCACCTTTTGTTTGCCTAGGGTCGCCGAGAGCGCCCGGAGGGAACCGCCTGGCCTTCGGGGACCACCAATTTTGTCTGGAACCACCCTCCCGGCGTATCCTACTCCCTGTGCCGCGAGGCCATCGCTTCACTGGAGGGGTCGATTTGTGTGTAGTTTGGTGACAAGATTTGCATTCACCTGGCCCAAACCCTTTTTGTCTCTTTGGGTGACCGGAAAACTCCACCTCAAGTTTTCTTTTGTGGGGCTGCCCCCCAAGTGTCGTTTGTTTTACTGTAGGGTCTCCCCGCCCGGCGCCCCCAGTGTTTTCTGAGGGCGGAAATGGCCAATTCGGGCCTGCAGTTGCTGGGCTTCTCCATGGCCCTGCTGGGCTGGGTGGGTCTGGTGGCCTGCACCGCCATCCCGCAGTGGCAGATGAGCTCCTATGCGGGTGACAACATCATCACGGCCCAGGCCATGTACAAGGGGCTGTGGATGGACTGCGTCACGCAGAGCACGGGGATGATGAGCTGCAAAATGTACGACTCGGTGCTCGCCCTGTCCGGTAAGGCCGCGGGACCGACGGGGCGGACGCGCGCAATGACGGCGCCCTTTCCCCTCGCCCGCAGCGGCCTTGCAGGCCACTCGAGCCCTAATGGTGGTCTCCCTGGTGCTGGGCTTCCTGGCCATGTTTGTGGCCACGATGGGCATGAAGTGCACGCGCTGTGGGGGAGACGACAAAGTGAAGAAGGCCCGTATAGCCATGGGTGGAGGCATAATTTTCATCGTGGCAGGTGAGCCCCCGGGTTCTCCCATCTGGGAGGAGTCACTATACTGAAACCCTCATTCTGTCTCCAGGTCTTGCCGCCTTGGTAGCTTGCTCCTGGTATGGCCATCAGATTGTCACAGACTTTTATAACCCTTTGATCCCTACCAACATTAAGTAAGTCTGGGAACCCTGCCTCCTAAGGGGACCAGGGTTTCTAACCACCCCCTTCTCTTCACAGGTATGAGTTTGGCCCTGCCATCTTTATTGGCTGGGCAGGGTCTGCCCTAGTCATCCTGGGAGGTGCACTGCTCTCCTGTTCCTGTCCTGGGAATGAGAGCAAGGCTGGGTACCGTGTACCCCGCTCTTACCCTAAGTCCAACTCTTCCAAGGAGTATGTGTGACCTGGGATCTCCTTGCCCCAGCCTGACAGGCTATGGGAGTGTCTAGATGCCTGAAAGGGCCTGGGGCTGAGCTCAGCCTGTGGGCAGGGTGCCGGACAAAGGCCTCCTGGTCACTCTGTCCCTGCACTCCATGTATAGTCCTCTTGGGTTGGGGGTGGGGGGGTGCCGTTGGTGGGAGAGACAAAAAGAGGGAGAGTGTGCTTTTTGTACAGTAATAAAAAATAAGTATTGGGAAGCAGGCTTTTTTCCCTTCAGGGCCTCTGCTTTCCTCCCGTCCAGATCCTTGCAGGGAGCTTGGAACCTTAGTGCACCTACTTCAGTTCAGAACACTTAGCACCCCACTGACTCCACTGACAATTGACTAAAAGATGCAGGTGCTCGTATCTCGACATTCATTCCCACCCCCCTCTTATTTAAATAGCTACCAAAGTACTTCTTTTTTAATAAAAAAATAAAGATTTTTATTAGGTACGGGGGTGTTCTACTCTCTCACATTACCCCAT